GATATATTTATATGAAAAGCAAACTCATTAGCGCTACTGAAAAAAGAATCAATTTAACTTCCAGACATAGAAGGTTGCCATGAAATTCTCCTTATTCATACCCCTCTGCATCCCTGTTTTGCTTCCAGGACTGACCTTGATGCTTGGTTTTGTTTAAAGATTTCAAACAGTAAAGAGACGAATATACCTAGGTCAGACGGAAGCTTCATCAGTGCCCTCTCTCCCTTGGGAAGCTGACAGGACTCAGACCCAGCAGTATCATTTCCTAGCCCTCTGACCACGGGCTAGTGGCTTGAACTCCTTGTACTGTCATTGTCCAGATTAGGAATATGGGTTCATAAATAGAATGTGTGTCCCTTTTGGGTTGCTGTGAGGGTTCAAAGATTGAAAGTGATTAAACAGGGCCTAACATGGATTAATGTTATGTACAATAATAGGAATATGGAAGGAAATTGCTTTCTAATTTCATCCAGGATCTGCATGTCACCTTCAATGATCCCTCTTCTGGGGACATCCCACATTTTCCGAATGGCCATCCTGTCGTAGGGCGGCCAGCTAGGCTGTGGGGAGACCCTGGAGAGATTTATGCAAAGGAGGACCTGGACAAATATCCCCATTCAGCTTCTCAAGAGTGGAGAATGGAAGGGAGGGAGACAGAGCCCTGTGTCTCTGTCCTGTTGCTGTGCACAGGAGAAATGTGACTGAGGGACCGAGGTGGGGACATACTCAGGCAAGGTGGGAAATCCAAAGGTCACAGCCTCCACCAGTCCTTTGCACACAACTCTCTCCCTGTGCTCCCGCTGCTGCTGATCCTGAAAGTTGAACACGGGGCTGGGGTTGCACACGGTATCCAGGGAAGGTAACGATGATAACAGTCCTGAGTCAGGCCAGGTCACTGCTCATGGCCCAGGCATGGACCACGGGCAGTGCAGACTCAGCAGGGGTGAGTGCAAGGGCCAGGGCGGGGCCTCTGCACCCCACCACCTCCCCCGACTATAAAGGGAGCAGCCAGCTCCTGGGCTCCATCACACCTTCCTCCTGCCCTGACTTCTCATATCTTGCCTAGGAACTCCAGGCTTGTCTTGGCTCCAAATGGATCCCAACTGCTCCTGCACCACAGGTAAGGGACGCCTGGCTCTGGGCCTTGAGATGCACTGCCCACTGCCTTTTTCGCTTCCTTGCAGGTGGCTCCTGTGCCTGCGCCGGCTCCTGCAAGTGCAAAGAGTGCAAATGTACCTCCTGCAAGAAGTGTGAGTGTGGGATCATCTCCAGGAATCTGGGGCTGTGACCTCTCACTCTCCCCTTCTTCCCCAGGCTGCTGCTCTTGCTGCCCCGTGGGCTGTGCCAAGTGTGCCCAGGGCTGTGTCTGCAAAGGCTCATCAGAGAAGTGCCGCTGCTGTGCCTGATGTTGGGAGAGCCCTGCTCCCAGACATAAATAGAGCAACCAGTACTAACCTGGATTTTTTTTTTTAACTACCCTGACCGGTTTGCTACATTCTTTTTTCTATTCAATATGTGAAAGACAATAAAACACTTTTGACTTGATTCTGACTCTCCTTTTCCTTTCTGTGGCTTGG